TCCTTCCCAGAGCCGCCCCGCATCCTCCCTCCCCACTCCACCCCCAGACATTCGGGTCCCGTCTGGCTCTAGGGTGAATGCGCGCGCCCTCCGGAGAGACTTCCTCACTCCTCACCGACGGTGGCTCCCATCCCCCGGCCTGGTCCGCATCCCGTCCTCGGACTCATCCTCGGAGCCGCTGCTGCTGTAGCCCACCAGGGGCGCCGCGCTCATGGGGCCTCATCCAAGACCACCAGAGCAGGTCCACCAGCAACCTCAACCGGCACCCGGAGTTCCGCTGTGCCGGAAGCGCCCTCCCAGGGGCGGGGCCTGGGCTGGCACCGCCTCGGGGCGGAGCCGGGAGGGGCGGAACCCGGCAGGACAGTGGTGAAGATTCAGCCCACCGACTCCAAGCTGTCTGCCGGCTGCGCACGCGGATCTGGTCACCTGCAGCCTCCCGGCACCCCGCTGGGACCTCCCCAGCCTTCGTGTACCCATTTCATATATCGCTCAGGGCCCTCACCTTTCTGCCCGCTGCTGTCTGCAGCCACCCGGGACCAGACATACCAGACACGACAGTCCCGGGTCAGCGCACTAGACCCAGCGGAGACCCCTGCCTGCCCCGAGCCCGGCCAGGATCAGAGGTCCTGGAGCCCCCTCCTCAAACCAGCCCAAAGTCCAAGCCCCTAAAAGCCAAGCTGAGCAGTTAGGGGCGGATCAATTGTGGCAGACCAGAGCCTCTAGGAGGCCCCTCCTCTCCTGCGCAGAGCCGGGCCGAGGGCGGTCACCCGGAGCCCCCTCCCCTAAGCCCGAGCGGGGTGGCCGGAAGCAGAGCGCCCTTCCTCGGTTAGTCGAGGCGCCCAGGCCTGGCGACTCGAAAACCGCCCGGAGCACCCGGCTTGTCCGACCTGGCCCGGCCACGGGGTCCCCGGCAGGGGGCGGCCTCGCTCCGCGCCGCCCGCTCCTCCCGCATTGGCCGCCGCCGCCCGGGATGCCGCTCCTCCCCCGGCCCCGCCTCCCTGGCCCCCGCGCCGCCCGCCCGTCCGCCCGTCTCCGCAAGGCCATCGGTCCGTCCGCCCGCCCTCCCGGCGCTCCTCGCCCCGGCCCCGCTACTCCGGCAGCGCGCGTCGCTTCCTCCGTTCCGGCCGCCGCTAGCCCGTCCCCCGCCCCCGGTCCGGCCGCAGCCGCTACGCGAGGCCGGGGATTGGCAGCGCGCGTAGGCCGCGCCGCCGCGGATGGAGCCGGAATAAAGGGGCGGCCGAGAGAGCAGCTGGTCGCCGCTCGCCCCGCGCCTGCCCTGCAGGCGGCCTGGAGCAGGTGAGCGGCGGGGCGCCCGGGGCCGCATCTGGGGGCCACCCCCGCGCCCGCCGCACCCCTTCCTCTGCCGGCCCGGCCGCCCCCCCGCGCCCCTCCGCCGCGACCTAGCGGCCTCTTGAGCTTCTGGGCGGCCCAGGCCGGGCCTCGAGGCGCAGCCGCTTCCTGGGCCCGGCCTGTAGCCCTGGGGCCTTTCTCCAGCCCGGCCGCCCTCGGGGCTCGCCCTCGGGTCGCAGCGGCCGGGCCATCCCGGACGAGGGCTGACAGGACGCAGCCCAGCTGGGCCTGCAGGCAGGGCCGGCGGGAGGTGATCGGCTTTCATTCGGTTTCTCAGGGAGGAAGAAGAGACGGGGTGGGGCGCAGGTGGGGGGCCTCCCCTGCCTCTCCTTGCCTCCTCTCTCCCCTTTGCGGAGTGATCACAGAGGCTTCCTGGCTGCACCTTGCTGCAGGAGGGCCAGGGTGGGCAGGGGGTGCTGCAGACCAAGCCAGGGGACACTGTCTGACAGCCATTCATGCCAGAAAAAGCAAACAAAACAGTGGGTTGGCACAGCGGACCTACAGGCGCTCAGAGAAGCCCACCTTCCCCCTCTCTGTCCCGAGAAGGCTTAGAGTGGTACCTGCTTGCTCAAGCAACCTGCTGCCTCCACCCAGAGCAGCCGCTCCTCTCCTCCCTCCCTTCCGGAAGATGCTGAGGATGACAGCTTTTAGCCTGACTCTTACATTTCTTTGGCAGAGCAGTTAGAGGCCAGACTGTCCTGTGAAGGCTTCTCCTTCCTTCTTCCTCTGCTCAGGAGAAAACTTACAAACTTTTAAATGTAAGAGGCAGATGAGCTGGGAACCTGGAAGTGGGTTGCATCTGACTCTGAAAGTTCCTCCCTCTCGCTGGCATTACCTCATGCTGCCACAAAGTGGTGAGTTAGAGATTTGCCTGGGCTGGGTGGGCCCTCGAGCTCATACTTTCTCTCTTCTCTACAGAACGGATCACTGGGGAAGGCAGAGTCTCCCCGGCACTGCTGGGACCCTCCCTTGAAGAGCCCCCATGTCCTGTAGGCAGAGCCTTGTAGTCTGTCCGCTTGGTTACTGACTCGGGCTGTCTGACCAGCCCCTCTTCTGTGCCTTGTCTGAGGTCCTTGTCCATCTCTGTGATTGGGCAGCTTCTCTCTCTGGATTGGGTCACGTGAAGCGGGAAACTGAAGCCATTACTCTCCAAACCCTGTTTCATCTTCCCAAGCATGTCGGAAAGCTGGCAACAGCCGCCACAGACGCAGCCGCAGCAGCCACAGCCACCGCAGCCTCAGCACCATGCAGAGCCACCGCCAGCCCTGGCAGAGCACACGCTGCCTCCGGGCACGGCGGAGAACCCCCTGGGCTGTGCCGTCTATGGCATCCTCCTGCAGCCAGACCCCGGCCTGCAGCCCCCACAACACGCACCCCTGCAGGCAGCAGGAGAGCCAGGCCCCAAATGTGGCGTGTGTGGTCACGACCTGGCGCACCTGTCCAGTCCGCATGAGCACCAGTGTCTGGCGGGCCATGACCGCTCATTCCAGTGCACACAGTGTCTCAAGATCTTCCACCAGGCCACTGACCTGCTGGAGCACCAGTGCGTGCAGGCTGAGCAGAAGCCCTTCGTCTGTGGGGTCTGCAAGATGGGCTTCTCACTACTCACCTCACTGGCACAGCACCACAGCTCCCACAGTGGCCTGGTGAAGTGTTCCATCTGTGAAAAGACCTACAAGCCAGCTGAGGCAGCGGAGCCAGCCACCACAGCCGCCCCGTCGCTTCCCGCAGCACCCGCGCCTTCCACTGTCACCCCTGCTGAACAGGCCGACAAGCCCTACAGCTGCCCCATCTGCCAAAAGCCCTTCAAGCACCTGTCGGAGCTCTCTCGGCATGAGCGGATCCACACCGGTGAGAAGCCCTACAAGTGCACGCTGTGTGACAAAAGCTTCAGCCAGTCGTCGCACCTGGTGCACCACAAGCGCACGCACAGCTCCGAGCGGCCCTACAAGTGCGCAGTCTGCGAGAAGACCTTCAAGCACCGCTCTCACCTGGTGCGCCACATGTACGCGCACTCGGGCGAGCACCACCTGTTCCGCTGCAACGTGTGCGAGTTGCATTTCAAGGAGTCGTCGGAGCTGCTGCAGCACCCGTGCACGCCAAGTGGGGAGCGGCCCTTCCGCTGCGGCGAGTGCCAGAAGGCCTTCAAGCGGCCCTCGGACCTGCGGCAGCATGAGCGCACACACAGCGCCGAGCGGCCCTTCAAGTGCGACCTGTGCCCCATGGGCTTCAAGCAGCAGTACGCACTGATGCGCCACCGGCGCACACACAAGACCGAGGAGCCCTTCAAATGCGGCCTATGTGAGAAGGGCTTTGGGCAGCCCAGCCACCTGCTCTACCACCAGCACGTGCACACCCTCGAGACTCTCTTCAAGTGCCCCGTGTGCCAGAAAGGCTTTGACCAATCTGCCGAGCTGCTGCGGCACAAGTGCCTGCCCGGCGCGGCCGAGCGGCCCTTCAAGTGCCCTGTGTGCAACAAGGCCTACAAGCGCGCGTCGGCCCTGCAGAAGCACCAGCTGGCCCACTGTGCGGCGGCAGAGAAGCCCCTGCGCTGCACGCTTTGCGAACGCCGCTTCTTCTCCTCTTCCGAGTTCGTGCAGCACCGCTGCGATCCGGCCCGCGAGAAGCCACTCAAGTGCCCAGACTGCGAGAAACGCTTCAAGTACGCGTCAGACCTGCAGCGGCACCGGCGGGTACACACAGGCGAGAAGCCCTACAAGTGCCCCAACTGCGACAAGGCCTTCAAGCAGCGGGAGCATCTCAACAAGCACCAGGGCGTGCACGCCCGCGAGCAGCAGTTCAAGTGTGTATGGTGCGGGGAGCGCTTCCTAGACGTGGCCTTGTTGCAGGAGCACAGCGCGCAGCACAGTGCCGCCGCCGCGGCAGCGGAGGGCGCCTACCAGGTAGCCGCCTGCCTGCCCTGACTCTGCGGCTGTGGCCCCTACCAGCCTGACCTGAGTCGGCGCCGTGGGCCCAGCAGGCCTCGCGCAGCCTAGCTCCTCACAGCTGCCTTGCACCAAGGGCCCCACCCAGCTCGGTGTTCTGAGACCTCGGGAGTGAGGACGCAGGGGTATGAGGCAGGGAGAGGGTGTGCCGCTCGTACTCCTGGCACCAGCGGGCAGTGCGGGCGGCCAGATTGCTGTGGCCCATCCTGATTCCACAAACCTCTTTCCCATGACAAGATTCACTTTCTTGAGAGCCATCAGCACCCCCCTTATTTCCGGGGCACTGGAGCCAGGCTGGAAGTCAAGTGGCTTCTCCCTGCCCTAAGGAGGGTGTGATGCCAGCCCAACCTTCCCATATCTTTCAAGCTAGCAGCCACATAGGTTAGGAAAGCGGAGGCTCATGGTGGGGCTGGGGCCCCAGAGGTGGGCTAGGTGTAAGGCATCAGTTGCCGTGTGGGGGAGAAGGCCAGCTTTAAGACGTAGGCCTGGGGACTGGGAGGGCAGAGGGTGAGTCACAGCCCTCTCCGTCTGCTCTAGCCAGGGGCGACGTGTCCCCAGGTTTCTGGCAGGGGAGATGTGCAGGGTGGGTCTTGGGGCTGGGTCTGCCTGGAGACCAGTGGGCCCAGGGGGAAGGGGGAAGCTGAGAAGTTCGTGTGACACCCTCAGCCAAGGGACAGTGCCATCCTTGGGGACAGGAGGAAAAGCAGCCTGTCTCTGCTAAGGGCAAATCCTCCGGTTTTGGAAGCGCCCCTCCCACCTTTGTAGTGCAGTTCCTAGGTGTGGTGGGGAATGTGCCGTGCTCTCAGCAGACAGAACTGCTGGTGTGAAAGGCAGGGATTGTCAGCCCACCTGAGGCTGGGAGGAAGCAGGACCAGGCCTAGGATCTCCCCAGCAGATGCAAACAAGTGTCCTCCCCTGAATTGTGTGAACCAAAGCGTCAGGGGCTTGGGGCACAGCCCCAGTCAGCTCAACCCAGTCCTGCTTCAGAGCCAAGACTAGGCCAGGGTGGGGACCCCCCCAGTACCCTCCCTACATCAATGTGGCTGCTGGCCTGGACCCCAGGGGTCTGGTACAGCCAAGATGTTCTGGACAACATCCAGCTACTTCAAAGGCCAGAGTGTCCTTTGGGTCCTCCTAGAGTCCCCCTAGGTCTCTGGCTGCCCATGAGGCTCATGAAGCAGAGGGTATCCCAGTCATAGGGAGCAGAAAGAGCAAGTGGGTTAAGGAAGCCTGTGGGGGACCTGGTGGATGGAGTTGACCAACATCGCTGGGTGGCTACGGCCCTCCTTAGGAAGCCCAGAAGGACCTTTATTATTAAAATAATCATTTTGAACCCTGCTCTATCCCCTGCCCTCTTCCAGCCCCACCCCTCCCTGGTCTTGAAAGAAGACTAATCAGTGGGCACACCAAGGGCCCTGAGGGGCAGGGAGATGCCACCATGCTTCTCTGTCACCGTAAGAAGGCTGACCAGCCACGCCCACCTCCTCTGTCTGACTGAGTTCCTTCCTGTGGCCACAGGGAGGGGCTGGTCCTTCCCCTCGGTGCTGGCTCTCTGTCACAATGCCTCAAAAGACATGGAACCCAGGCCTACAACCGTCCCAACTGCTAATTCTTTTCCTTTCATTTTGCTTTCTGAAAGCAGTTTGTTATACTATTCATAACATTGTAGAGTTTAATTTCATGTCATTTTGGATCTTATATAAAAATGTGAGGATTTGGATTTTTAAAAAGAATGACTCCATTTTAGGTAGCCACTTTTGATGTTAATATATAGTGAGTCCAATGTATGCTTTAGAAGTAAAGACATTGACCGTCACAGACCACTGCACTGCTTGTTCTGCTCCTTCTTCCA